AGGGACACAGCAAACCTCCCTGTCACCCAGAGTCTCTGGAACTCACACCCCATGCCTCGCACACTCATGGGCTCACACAATCGTCCGGCCTGCAGCCAGGATACCCACCCACGAGATCACTGCACACGCACTGCACATGGCTGCACATGGCTGCACACACACCCACCTGCAGCAGCCCTAGGGCTCTGTGCCCCCTCCAGGTCCACTTCGGGCCGGTTCCCGTCCTCGGAGGCCCCAAAGCTGCCCGACAGCCTGAGACTCTCTCTGCTCACCTCCCTTCCTCCTTGAGGGCCCAGCTGGTCCCCCCCATGCTCAGCCTGAGGTGGGGAGCATCCTGGGTGTGGGAAAAGCCCTCCCCTCGCCTGCCAGAGCCTGGAATGCGCTGACCAGCGCCGGCCTAATCCTTGCTGTATGCCCCATGGGGTGGCTGAGCCAGTGGGGGCAGGCGGCGGGGGCCAGGGTGGGCTGGGGGACAGGCCCTGCAGCACCACGTGGTCAGACGGGACCTGGGAAGCCAGGGCAGGGGTCGGCAGCCAAGCCTCCCCTCCTAAGCCTGCCCTTGGCCGGATGGGAGGGTTCGAGTCCCTGGAGGGGCCCGTGATCCCGGAGGAAGAGCCGGGCCAGGGTCCCTGCCTAGACCTTGCCGTCCCAGTGAGAAAGGAGTGGCTGCTTTCCTGGATCCTGAAGGAGTGAAGTGGGTGAGAGTCAGGCAGGAGAGGGCTTGGGGGAGCAGGGGCAGGTGACCCATCTCCCTTGCGCCTGCACAGAGAACCAGCTGGAAGGGAGAGGCCCGAGGGGTAGGGAGATATGGGCTGGGAAGGGCCCAGAGACCTTGCCAAGTCACCCGGGGGTGGGGCCCGGCGTTCCCCACCCCCAGCCCCCCCACTCCGGGCGCTCCCCACCCCCAGCCCCACCCCGGCGCTCCCCACCCCCAGCCCTCCCCCGGCGCTCCCCACCCCCAGCCCCCCGGCACTTCCCACCCCTAGCCCCCCATCTATACCCCAGGCTCCCCGCGCCCTCCCACAGTGGCTGGGAGCAGATGGCAGTGCAGGTGGGTGAGACCCTGGACCTGGAGAAGGAGAAATGAGGCTGGTCCCCCTGTCTCTTCCACTCAGTCTAAAGCCTTCTGTGCGGGCGGCCTGGCCCCCGGCTGGAAGCTGCTGGTCCAGGGACATGCTGACTCTGGAGAGGACAGGTCAGCGGCACCGCCCTCCCCTCGCTGGGCCTGCAGCTCTTGACCCGCACCATGTCCGCCCCAGGTTCGAGACTAACTTCTTGTTGGAGACGGGGGACATTGCCTTCCACATCAAGCCCCGGTTCTCCAGCGCCACTGTGGTGGGCAATGCCTTCCAGTACGGCCGCTGGGGCCCGGAGCAGGTGTCTAGCATCTTCCCGCTGGCCCCGGGGGAGCCCTTTGAGGTGACAGGGGCCTGGGTGGGGCCTGGGCTAGGGGCACTGAGGTCACTGGCCCCAGCCTGCCCAGATAGAGGTCAGCTGGGACGCGGAGCACTTCCACGTCTACGCCCCGGAGCACAAGGTGCTACAGTTCCCATGCCGTCAGAGGCCGCTGGGCGCCACCACCAGGGTGCGCGTGCTGAGTGACCACTGCCTGGCCCAGGTGGAGCTGGCCAAGAGGGGCCTGAGCTGGGGGTAAAGTCCCTGCCTCTACCCAGGTCCCTGCCAGGAGCTAGGGACGTGCCTTGGATGTTTGCAGGGACCGGGGCTACTGAGTGACACCTGCACCCCAGGAGCCAGCCTCGGCTTGTCCCATGTCCAGGGTACCTGGAGTCCCACCCTGGGGCAGCTGGGTGAGGGGGTCTGTGGTCCTGTGTGCTCCTCGCAGCTCCACCTTCAATAAACTCTGAGAAGGCTGCAGGCGTTTGGCTGCTAGGGGGTGGCAGGGG